CCACCCACCTTGCAAAAGTCATGACCAAGGGGTGGAATCTGCACTCAGAGGGTCCTTGCCCAACTTGGTCAGCACAGTCCTATGTGCACCAAGCACTGCCCCGGGGACAGAAGGGTGCACATGACAGACAGAGAGGCAGATAGGTTTCTGGTGAGCCCCTGCCTCTGAGAGCTCCTGGGTTAGTGGGAGGCAGAGGCGGGCAGACCTAGGGTGCACACGGGCCAGCCTGCCAAGGCTACAGAAGGAAAGGACAGCATTGCAATGGAGGGGCCTGGCTGATGGGCGAAGATGGGAAAGCTTCCCAGGGAAGCGGCACCCAGGCTGCTGAGCCTACAGGATGGGTGAACGGCAGCCAGTGCCAGAGTGGGGAGTGCTATGGGGTGGGGACTGCTTTCCAGGAAGAATGAGCAGCAGGTGCACAGGCCTTGAGTCTGAAGGTGCCCTGGGGCTCTGGGGAACACATTCAACCACCCACACTGTTTATTAAGCTCAACTGCCTGCCAGGAGCTTGTCTACGAGCAAGGATGGATTGAGAATATCCAAGACGAAGCTTCTGGCCTGGTGGAGGTCACGTTCTCATGAAAGGAGTTGGTGAACACGGAAGGTCATTTCAGATGGCAAGAGGAGGTGACACTGACGTTGAGGGTGGAAAGGACCTGTCTCCTCCTGCTGCCCACCTAATGTTGCCACCAAGATTCCCTGAGGACAATGCCTCTGTCCCTCAGCCTGGGACTTCCAAAGAGATTAGACTGCCCCCCCACCCCCGGGACCCAGAATCAGGGTGTACAGGGATGGAAGATGGGGAGAGAGCAAGGCAGCCACTCCCGACCCCTCCAGGAAAGAGCTAGGAGAACCCAGGCGTCAGGCTGCCCAGTCCGAGCCCCGTGGTGACAAGGGCCCCTTTGTGCCCCCCTCCCCCGGGGGTAGGGAGGAGCTGGGCCCTGGAGGCAGGCGGCCCCTGGCACCCAGGGGGAGGGGAGGGGCTGGCAAGTGGGGGCCTAGACCCTGGAAGGCAGGGGACTGCGAGCTGGGCTGGCGGAGCAGAGGTGCAGAAGCAACTGAGTCCAAGTGAGTATGGTGGCAGGGAGGCCAGGGCAAGGCCTTGCACCTGAGTGACTCTTGTTGCATGCAGGTTGTCTGGCGGCTTCAGGTGGACCCAGAAGACGTCCCCAACTCAGGGAGATTCAGGTGAGGGGCAGGGTACCAACTCTCTTCCCTTGCCAGCCTTTAACCCTCTCCTCTCCCTTTCCAGCGATCACTCACTCGCTGTACAGAATGATATTCCTCACGGCACTGCCTCTGTTCTGGATTATGATTTCAGGTAACGGCTGACAGGTGCTGGGGACCTAAAGGCCCTGAGCCTCAGCTCTCCTGCTTGCCCGCAGCCTCCCGAGGGGGTCACTGGGGTGCCTGGATGCCCTCGTCCATCTCGGCCTTCGAAGGCACGTGCGTCTCCATCCCCTGCCGCTTTGACTTCCCGGATGAGCTGCGGCCCGCTGTGGTGCATGGTGTCTGGTACTTCAATAGCCCCTACCCCAAGAACTACCCCCCGGTGGTCTTCAAGTCGCGCACCCAAGTAGTCCACGAGAGCTTCCAGGGCCGCAGCCGCCTCCTGGGGGACCTGGGCCTGCGAAACTGCACCCTCCTGCTCAGCAACGTCAGCCCCGAGCTGGGCGGGAAGTACTACTTCCGTGGGGACCTGGGCGGCTACAACCAGTACACCTTCTCAGAGCACAGCGTCCTGGATATCGTCAGTGAGTCCCCAGCGGTTGTGCAGGCACCGGGATTCTCAGCCCTCCCTTTCCCCGCCTCGTATAGACACCCCCAACATCGTGGTGCCCCCAGAGGTGGTGGCAGGCACGGAGGTGGAGGTCAGCTGCATGGTGCCGGACAACTGCCCAGAGCTGCGCCCTGAGCTGAGCTGGCTGGGCCACGAGGGGCTGGGGGAGCCCGCTGTGCTGGGCCGGCTGCGGGAGGACGAGGGCACCTGGGTGCAGGTGTCACTGCTGCACTTCGTGCCCACGAGGGAGGCCAACGGCCACAGGCTGGGCTGCCAGGCCTCCTTCCCCAACACCACCCTGCAGTTCGAGGGCTACGCCAGCATGGACGTCAAGTGTGAGCCTGGGTGCGGGCGGGGCGGGGTGGGGGCTCACTAACCTCGCTGTGTCGCGGGCCTTAGACCCCCCGGTGATTGTGGAGATGAACTCCTCGGTGGAGGCCATCGAGGGCTCCCACGTGAGCCTGCTCTGTGGGGCTGACAGCAACCCCCCGCCGCTGCTGACCTGGATGCGGGACGGGACAGTCCTCCGGGAGGCGGTGGCCGAGAGCCTGCTCCTGGAGCTGGAGGAGGTGACCCCCGCCGAAGACGGCGTCTATGCCTGCCTGGCCGAGAATGCCTATGGCCAGGACAACCGCACCGTGGGGCTCAGTGTCATGTGTGAGTGGCCCACTCTGTGCGTCCACACGCCCGTTCTGACCATCAGTCCCGTCCTACCCCGCAGATGCACCCTGGAAGCCAACAGTGAACGGGACAATGGTGGCCGTAGAGGGGGAGACGGTCTCTATCTTGTGCTCCACACAGAGCAACCCGGACCCTATTCTCACCATCTTCAAGGAGAAGCAGATCCTGTCCACGGTCATCTACGAGAGCGAGCTGCAGCTGGAGCTGCCGGCCGTGTCACCCGAGGATGATGGAGAGTACTGGTGTGTGGCTGAGAACCAGTATGGCCAGAGGGCCACCGCCTTCAACCTGTCTGTGGAGTGTGAGTACCTTCCGCTCCCCTATGCTGGGGATGGCCACCCTCAGACCTGATTTTGCCCCTGCAGTCGCCCCTGTGCTCCTCCTGGAGTCCCACTGCGCGGCAGCCCGAGACACGGTGCAGTGCCTGTGCGTGGTGAAGTCCAACCCGGAGCCGTCCGTGGCCTTTGAGCTGCCATCGCGCAATGTGACCGTGAACGAGAGCGAGCGGGAGTTCGTGTACTCGGAGCGCAGCGGCCTCGTGCTCACCAGCATCCTCACGCTGCGGGGGCAGGCCCAGGCCCCGCCCCGCGTCATCTGCACCGCGAGGAACCTCTATGGCGCCAAGAGCCTGGAGCTGCCCTTCCAGGGAGCCCGTGAGTGGCGTGGACTTGGGGTGGGAGCCACACCTAAGGGCGCCTGGGTCTTTTCTGTCCTCAGATCGACTGATGTGGGCCAAGATCGGGCCTGTGGGCGCCGTGGTCGCCTTTGCCATCCTGATTGCCATCGTCTGCTACATTACCCAGACACGCAGGAAGTGAGTGCCAGCTGGGGCTGATCTGGGGATGGCAGAGAGAGGTCTGACGAGTCCTGCCCTGCAGAAAGAACGTGACAGAGAGCCCCAGCTTCTCGGCAGGGGACAACCCTCCCGTCCTGTTCAGCAGCGACTTCCGCATCTCTGGGGCACCAGAGAAGTACGAGGTAAGGACCAGGCTCCAGGCTGGCCTGGGAACTGTGTCTGTGACTGCATTTCCTTCTCCAATAGTCCAAAGAGGTTTCTACCCTGGAATCTCACTGAGTGCCCCAGGAGGTAGGTTCCGGGGGCCTCAGTGTGCCCTCCTCGGACCCTGCTAATGGGCGGTTTCCCCTCTTAGAGCGAGAGGCGCCTGGGATCTGAGAGGAGGCTGCTGGGCCTTCGGGGTGAGCCCCCAGAGCTGGACCTGAGCTATTCTCACTCGGACCTGGGGAAACGGCCCACCAAGGACAGCTACACGCTGACGGAGGAGCTAGCTGAGTATGCTGAAATCCGGGTCAAGTGAAGGAGCTGGGGGCAGCCTGCGTGGCTGACCCCCCTCAGGACCCTCGCTGGCCCCCACTGGCTGTGGGCTCCCTTCCTCCCAAAAGTATCGGGGGCTGGGGCAGGAGGGGAGTGAGGCAGGTGACAGTGAGGTCCTGGGGGCCTGACCTCCCCCTCCTTCCCAGCTGCCCCTCCCTGCCAGCACCCCCACGCCCTCATTACGGCTCCTCTCTAACCTCCTTTACCCTCATCTGTCTGGAGGGGAGCTCTGTCTGTCCGTGTTATTTATTGCTACTTCCTGCCTGGTCTCCTGCCCCCACACCTGGCCCTGGGGCCTGTACAAAAGGGACATGAAATAAATGCCCCAAAGCCAAATGCCAGTCTAGATCCTGATGCTTTCTGACCCG